AGCGACGCTGGCACTTGCACATATGAGGCGGCTTGCATGGCTGTGCTTGAAGAAAGGGTTCTGCAGCTACAGCCTATCTGCAAAGCCCCACGCGAAGTTTGGGCAATGGGCTGTGTGAACCCAGAAAATGGGAGACAGGTCTCAGTTAATTTACAAAGTTTATTTTGCCAAGGGTGAGGACGCGCCCGTGACACAGCCTCAGGAAGTCCTGACATGTGCCCAAGGTGGTCGGGGCACAGCTTGGTTTTATACATTTAGGGAGACAGGATACATCCATCGATACATGTAAGAAGCACATCGGTTCGGTCTGGAAAGACGGGACAACTTGAAGCAAAGGCAGGAAGACTCCAAGCGGGGAGGGAGCGTCCAGGCCACAGATAGGTGAGACACCAACGGTTAAATTCTTTTGAGTTTCTCATTTGCCTTTTCAAAGGAGGCAAATCAGATATGTATCTATCTAAGTGAGCAGAGGAGTGACTTTGAATGGAATGGGAAGCAGGCCTGCCCTAAGCAGTTTCCTGCTGGAGTTTTCCTTAGTGATCTTGGGGGCCCAGGATATCTTCCTTTCACAGCTGATTTCACAAAGCCGGCTGGGTAGGAGGGCCCCAGGGCCGGGTGGCCGTCCGCGTGGCAGGGCGGGGGTCCCAGGGCGGCTGTGCTTGGTGCTGGGAGGCCGCCCGAGGGCAGCGCCGGCCCCGAGTCAGCAGCCGCAGGGCACCCTGGAGATGCGGAACGCCCCCAGCCGTGGGTCAGCAAAGGCGTCTCAGGTGACCCTTAGGGAGGGCTTCTGAGGCAGCCCGTGCGGGGTCCGTCCTGGCTGAGCACTGCGCGGACGGCGCGCCCGCGAGACTCGGACCCGGCCTAGGGCTCAGCGAGCTCTCAGCGGGGCGGGCGGACGCAGGCAGCCCAGGGGAGTGGGGCCCGCCCTGCGCCGCCATCACCCCTTTAAGTGCCAGGCCCGCGGCGCATGCGCAGTCAGGCCGTTGTGCGCAGGCGCAGAGGCGGCGGCGGCGGCGGCGGCGGCGGATGTTTACGGCGGCCGAGGTTGGAGCGGCGCTGCTCGGCCGCGGACACACGAGGGACGCGCCCGAGGAGCTGCAGGTGGCAGCCCAGGCGGTCCGAACCCGTCGGCCGGCCGAGCCTGGAGGTAGAGCCGCCGCCGCCGCCGCCGCCCCTCGGAAATCGCTCTTTTTAAACATTTTTAATTATAGTATTGCCTAAGTGTAATCTTGAACATGGGCGGTGCTGTGAGTGCTGGTGAAGACAATGATGAGCTGATAGATAATTTGAAAGAAGCACAGTATATCCGGACTGAGCTGGTAGAGCAGGCTTTCAGAGCTATCGATCGTGCAGACTATTATCTTGAAGAATTTAAAGAAAATGCTTATAAAGACTTGGCATGGAAGCATGGAAACATTCACCTCTCAGCCCCGTGCATCTACTCGGAGGTGATGGAAGCCCTAGATCTGCAGCCTGGACTCTCGTTTCTGAACCTGGGCAGTGGCACTGGGTATCTCAGCTCCATGGTGGGCCTCATTCTAGGTAAGTGTGGAAGGAGAGTCTGAAAACTCATCTCTACATGTTTTCTTATTCTTAAACCTTTTAGGTCCTTTTGGTGTGAACCATGGGGTGGAACTTCACTCAGATGTGATAGAGTATGCAAAGCAGAAACTGGACTTCTTCATCAGAACAAGTGATAGTTTTGACAAGTAAGATGAAATACTATCCATTGGCTCAGATGTTTTAGTTGCAGGAAGCATTTTTTACTTCCAGGTTTGACTTCTGTGAACCTTCCTTTGTTACTGGGAATTGCCTGGAGATTTCTCCGGATTGTTCTCAGTATGATCGTGTATACTGTGGGGCTGGCGTGCAGAAAGAGCATGAAGAGTACATGAAGAATCTTCTCAAAGTGGGAGGGATCCTTGTCATGCCACTGGAAGAGAAGGTCAGATTCCCTTCATAACTGACATTTCTGCATTTTGAATATTCTCATTTTGTCTCTGGGATAGTTGACTAAGATAACACGCACAGGTCCTTCAGCTTGGGAAACCAAAAAGATTCTTGCTGTTTCTTTTGCTCCTCTGATCCAGCCCTGCCATTCAGAGTCAGGAAAATCAAGACTTGTCCAGTTACGTAAGTATACCAATCTTTACTTATTTTATCTTATTTGACTGTGTCTCACTCTTCTGTGCTGCAGCACCAGTGGCAGTTCGCAGCCTCCAGGACTTGGCTCGCATCGCCATCCGGGGCACCATTAAAAAGATTATTCATCAGGAAACTGTGAGCAAAAACGGAAACGGACTAAAGAACACCCCCAGGTTTAAACGAAGGAGAGTTCGCCGCCGTCGAATGGAAACGATTGTCTTTTTGGACAAAGAAGTCTTTGCCAGTCGGATTTCCAACCCCTCAGATGACAACAGCTGTGAAGACTTGGAAGAGGAACGGAGGGAAGAAGAAGAGAAGACCCCGCCGGAAACAAAGCCAGACCCCCCAGTGAACTTCCTACGCCAGAAGGTCCTGAGCCTCCCTCTGCCAGATCCCCTGAAATACTACTTGCTTTATTACAGAGAAAAATAAGTCTCCTGTTTGAAAGGGGGAAATAGGAAGAGCAGATTGCTGAGTGTGAAGTTCGTGCTGCCTGTGTGCTGTTGAAGGGTCACCTGGAGGCAGACGTTGTGGGGAAGGGAACTGCTGGGCTCATCCACACCATGGTTTTCTTCTAGTTCCTGATTGACCTCTAAAATTCTATTCAGTTGTATGATTTGTTTACATAGTTCCACAAGACCTTCATTGCATAGAAGATTGTTTTCCCAAAGTGGAGAGAATCTTCATAGAGAAAAAGAGAAGGCTGTTTCTTTTTCGGCTCTGACGAAACACTGAAGTCTGCGTAAGAGAGACTGTTTGATGACCGTCCCTCATGCAACATGCACGGTACTCACTAAAAATGAAAACTGAAGTGGAAACTAACCTGTGTTGCTTATAAAGTGTGAAAGCACAAGCTTATAAATGTATAAAATCTTTTCTGGGTGTGACGCACCTGCGTCCAAGTTTGAATTTTTATGATATGTACCACTTAATTACTGGCACTGAGTATCACTGAATTTCTTAGTTTTCTAGTGGGGAAACATTATTGAGAAGCCCTCCCTTATTTTAAGTAAGTTGATTAAATCTTATGTGAGTTGCCAGTTGTAATTTTTCAAAGGAAAAATTTTGATGGGGTGGAGGAATGAATTGCCAGATAATCTTTCTGGAATTCCGAGAGAATTCCAAAGAGGGTTTTTTTTTTTTTTTTTAGGACATCTTTTGATACCTTTAAAAGAACCACTGTCAAGTAATCCTTAAAAGAATATCTTGGAAAAGGAAACAGATTTTTTCCTGTGTGTAAGCAATAAGTGAAGTTACATTTGCCCTAACCCTAGGGATGATTCTTTACCCAGTTTTAAAGCCCATCATGGTATTCTAAGGTGTTGACACCCTCCATCCTCAGAGCAGGTCGAAAATATTAAATAGACTGGGGACTCTATGATGGGCAGCCTGTGCTTTTTGACTTCAGTTTGCTATTTTTCTGTGATCACATTAGTACTGATTCATAGATTCTATCTTTTATAATTCTGGAGAAAAAGATTTGTTAGTTTTGTAATTTTTTTGTAAGACCAAATGTATGTATTTTAGTAGCTCCATTGCATGAGAAGAGTGTAACTCACACTGACTTGTGATATCAGCCTTCTCTGGGCCTTGTGTGTGGAGAGCTTTCTATCTTACCAAGTGGTAGGGCTAAAAGAACAACAGCCTTTTTGGTAGTCACATAGCAGAATGATC